TAAAACCCTAATAAATTCTCATTGTTAAGGATTCAAAACACATAAGTAGACACATCAAAACTTGAAAATCCTGTTACTCACCAACACATGCTTTTCCCCAGGTAACCACCGTCCTCTGATTTGTCTTCCTATGAATTTACATACACGTAGGCACATACGCGTTTGTATAACTTAAAAACATAAATGTAATCACAAATACACATTACTCTGCAACTGTCTTGTGTCGGTTGTTCATGCCATTATAAATATATTTCATCTATTTTAGCAGCTCTTCAGTGATTCGTAGTATGGATGTATTGAGCTTTATGTAATTCACTTGTAATGAACATTTAGATAGTTTCCTATTAAAAACCACGTTGCTATAAATATTCTTGTGCAAATACGTGTATGCATGTAGAATTTTACACCGATCCCGATTCTCCAAAAATCCAAATTGCAGGTGGGATCATTTTAGAATGTACTTCAATAGCGTTCTTCATCCTGCCTCGCGTTTTTAAAAGGACTGAGTGGAGAGCGGGGAAGAGGTCGTAAGATCCCCTGTTAGGGTGTTCATAAAGTAACTTCTCCTCTCGCACAGAACGTCTTGACTAAAAAACAATCCGTACAGAATGTGCGGGAGAGCTGTAGGAACTCCTACGGTGGCGACAGAGAGGGAAACAGGCTTGTTGGAAGAAGCGCCTGGTCAGCGTTATCCTCGAGGATCATGCCTTCCTGTTAATTCCCCACCCCATCAATTCTACCTTTTTAGGTTAGACTGGGGAGTAACTTTCCCAGGTATTAAAAATCGTCTAGAGAGAGCAGGGCGAAATTAGAGTGCCGAAGTGGCTTGAGAAGCACAGTGAATGGTGGCGAAGCCCGAGCCGGGTCGCAAGACGCCCGCTGGCACTGCCGGCGCCATGGCGGCCGCCTTCGGCCACGGCGGAGGACTCGCTTTCCCAGGGGCCCCCGCGGTCGCAGGGGCAACGAGCCCGGCCGGCCCTCGCGAGCGGAGGCGGGGCCGGGGCCGGAAGTCACGTGCTGTGACAGTAGCTGGGGTGAGGCCGTCGTCGCCGCACGGGCTGGTTGGGGCTGTGTCTGTGGGAGGCGCCGGGGTGATGGCGGTGGAGACTCTGTCCCCGGACTGGGAGTTTGACCGCGTTGACGACGGCTCGCAGAGTAAGGGAGCTGCAGGGCGAGGGCTGCGGGTGTTATCACATACTGTTTTAAAATTTAAACTTAGAAATTCATGCCGAAGTCCAACTTAAGAATTATGGGAAATTTCTTGAGGAGTATACCTCTCAACTGAGAAGAATTGAGGACGCTCTGGATGACTCAATTGGAGATGTTTGGGATTTCAATCTTGATCCTATAGCATTAAAGGTTTGATTTGATTTTTTAAAAATATATGTATAAAAAGAAATGTTCTTTTCCTTTGTTTCTGTAGCTTTTGCCTTATGAACAGTCCTCTCTTTTGGAACTCATAAAGACTGAAAACAAGGTACAGAATCCTAAATCTAAAAAATTGTTTTAACTTTTTATTTTGTTTTTACTCATGAAACTAGGTCTTAAACAAAGTCATCACTGTTTATGCTGCACTTTGTTGTGAAATCAAGAAATTAAAATATGAGGTAATTATTTGAATTCTTGTCTTAAAACTTTATAAAATTATTTTAATTTTTTTCTTAAAAACAGGCTGAAACTAAATTTTACAATGGTCTCTTGTTTTATGGAGAAGGAGGTAAGTTTAAAATTCCAAATTGTGATGCCTTTTGAAATATGCTTATTCATGTTGCCTTTTACAGCTACAGATGCCAGCATGGTGGAAGGTGATTGCCAAATTCAAATGGGGAGATTTATTTCATTCTTACAGGTAACTGATTTTTACTTTCTACTGAGCTTTTACTTTATAATATATACCCACCTTCTCGTTTCAGGAACTGTCTTGCTTTGTTACGAGGTGCTATGAAGTGGTGATGAACGTAGTCCACCAGTTGGCTGCCCTCTATATCAGTAACAAGTAATGGATTTTAGAAATATTTTTGCTTTTATTTTTTTTTAACTTGGTTGTTATTTTATTATAGGATTGCACCCAAAATTATAGAGACAACTGGAGTTCATTTTCAGGTAAAAGACATTTAGCTTGACCTGTAAAACTGCTAAATGATAATCATTAAAGGTTTTTTGACAGACTATGTATGAGCACTTGGGAGAACTGCTAACAGTTTTGCTCACCCTGGATGAAATTATTGATAATCATATCACACTGAAAGACCACTGGACTATGTACAAAAGGTACACCAATTAAAATATTTTAAAATGTTTCTGATTTAAGATGTTTCTCTTAATTTTCCTCAAGGTTACTGAAATCTGTCCATCACAATCCTTCAAAATTTGGAATTCAGGAAGAAAAATTAAAGCCATTTGAAAAGTTCTTGCTGAAGCTAGAAGGGCAATTACTGGATGGAATGATATTCCAGGTAAGTAGGTCTGTATCAGACTGTAACAGTGGTCTGAATTTCTCTTTCAATGTTTCCTGTCTAGGCCTGTATAGAACAACAATTTGATTCTCTCAATGGAGGAGTATCTGTGTCAAAAAATAGTACTTTTGCTGAGGAATTTGCACATAGTATTCGGTCAATTTTTGCAAATGTAGAAGCCAAACTTGGTAATGTAAATCGCATTTTTTGGTTTTTGTTTTTCTGCTTTCTCTTATGTTATTGATTTGTAAGGAGAACCTTCTGAAATTGACCAGAGAGACAAGTATGTTGGAATTTGTGGACTCTTTGTATTGCACTTTCAGATTTTTCGAACTATTGATAAAAAGTTTTATAAGTCTTTATTGGACATTTGTAAGAAGGTAAGAACTTGAAACTTATTTTTCAATTTGAGTGAATTTTCCCCTTTTCCCTTTTCTGTTTCAGGTACCAGCCATCACTCTAACTGCTAATATTATTTGGTTTCCTGATAATTTTCTGATCCAGAAAATACCAGCAGCTGCCAAACTGCTAGACAGAAAAAGTCTTCAAGCCATTAAAATACACAGGGATACTTTTCTACAACAGAAAGCTCAATCACTTACCAAGTAGGTTTTATAAACAAGTATAATGAAAATATTGCTGAGTAACCCCAATATTTTCCTTTGTTAGAGATGTACAGTCTTACTACGTCTTTGTGAGCTCATGGATGATGAAAATGGAATCTATTTTGTCTAAAGAGCAGAGAATGGATAAATTTGCTGAAGATCTCACCAATAGATGTAATGTTTTTATACAGGTAGTTGCATCTTATTTCGGGGAATCATTTTTTTGCTTGTGATTATAATCAATGTTTTCCTTTACAGGGCTTCTTGTATGCATATAGTATTAGTACCATTATTAAAACCACAATGAATCTCTACATGTCCATGCAAAAGCCAATGACCAAAACCTCAGTTAAGGCATTGTGCAGGCTTGTTGAACTTCTCAAGGTAGGTTTTAGATTATTTTACTGCTCCATCATATTGTCAGAAAATTATTTCTGATTCTTTTTAGGCAATAGAGCATATGTTCTACAGGAGAAGCATGGTTGTGGCTGATTCAGTTTCACATATAACACAGCACCTTCAACATCAGGCTCTTCATTCTATTTCTGTGGCCAAGGTATGCAGCTTATTATGTATTTAGCATAAGTAGAAACAAATAGTTTTCCTGTTTTATTTTTAAGAAAAGAGTGATTTCTGACAAAAAATACAGCGAACAGCGTCTTGATGTGCTCTCTGCTCTAGTTTTGGCTGAAAACACTCTAAATGGACCAAGCACAAAGCAACGGCGACTTATTGTTTCTTTGGCACTAAGTGTTGGCACACAAATGGTAAGTGTATTGCTATTACTTATGGAACAGAAACTTCTCTGCCTTTTTTTCCTGTCCCTGATAGAAAACATTTAAAGATGAAGAACTCTTTCCACTTCAAGTAGTCATGAAAAAACTGGATCTTATTAGTGAACTTAGAGAACGGTAAGTAGGACTGGGATATGCTGTGGTACTCCTTGGTGTGACTGATTACTACTTTACATTGTAGAGTCCAAACACAATGTGACTGTTGTTTTTTATACTGGCATCGAGCTGTCTTCCCAATTTATTTAGATGATGTATATGAAAATGCTGTTGATGCAGCCAGATTACATGTAAGTAAAGAACAATATAAAGAATAATTCTATAAATTCATGTACATTTTAATTTTCTTCTTAGTACATGTTCAGTGCTTTGCGCGACTGTGTACCTGCTATGATGCATGCAAGGCATTTAGAGTCCTATGAGATACTTCTGGATTGCTATGACAAGGAAATTATGGAAATTTTAAATGAGGTAACATCATATTTGAGATTGAAAAGCTTAAAAAAAATTAAAGTATCAAATCTTTTGTGAATAGCATTTGCTGGACAAATTATGCAAAGAAATAGAGAAAGATCTGCGACTTTCTGTGCATACTCATTTAAAGCTGGATGACCGAAACCCTTTCAAAGTTGGCATGAAAGACCTGGCTCTTTTTTTCTCTCTGAATCCAATTCGGTTTTTCAATCGTTTCATTGACATTCGGGGTGAGTGTTTTGCTTTCCTTCTTAGAGTCATAGTTTCACAAGTTGAATTTTTTTTTTTTGGTAGCTTACGTAACTCACTACCTAGACAAGACTTTCTACAATCTAACAACTGTAGCCCTTCATGACTGGGCCACTTATAGTGAGATGAGAAACTTAGCTACTCAGCGTTATGGACTGGTTATGACAGAGGCACATCTTCCCAGTCAGACTTTGGAACAGGTATAGTATAAAATGTTTTTTTTAGCATACTGATAATAAAACTTGTATGTGTATTATGTTGTAGGGCCTTGATGTTTTAGAAATTATGAGAAACATTCATATATTTGTGTCCCGATACCTCTATAATCTCAACAATCAGGTGAGTAGGGTTTATAAATTTTTTTTTTTTAATTGTTACTGAGCATAAATTTGTTTCATTGCAGATTTTTATTGAACGAACAAGCAATAACAAGCATTTGAATACTATTAATATTCGGCATATTGCTAATTCAATTCGAACACATGGCACGGGAATTATGAATACAACTGTAAGAACTTTTCTTTGGGGGTTGAGTGGGTATTTTTTCAACTTTTTGAATTTTAATTTTATAGGTTAATTTCACCTACCAGTTTTTGAAAAAGAAGTTCTATATATTTAGCCAATTTATGTATGATGAACACATCAAATCCAGATTGATTAAAGATATTCGATTTTTCAGGGAAATTAAGGACCAAAATGATCATAAGGTAGGCTACCTATTCTTTTTAAGGTATTTGATTATTAAAAGTAGCCTTAAAATTTTCTGTCTAGTATCCTTTTGATAGAGCAGAAAAATTCAATCGAGGCATCAGAAAACTTGGAGTAACACCTGAGGGACAGAGCTACCTTGATCAATTCAGGCAACTCATCAGCCAGATTGGTAAGTTATGATAAAAGTGTTGGGAAATCAGGTAAATATCTGATTTTTTTGTGTGGTTTTTAAGGTAATGCTATGGGCTATGTACGAATGATAAGATCTGGTGGTCTTCATTGTAGCAGCAATGCCATTAGGTATGGATGCAAACATCATTTTTGCCTTGTTTCCTAATAAATGCCTTCCCAAATTCTTATGTAGATTTGTTCCTGATCTTGAAGATATTGTAAATTTTGAAGAACTAGTAAAAGAAGAAGGTCTTGCAGAAGAAACATTAAAAGCAGCAAGGTAATCTAAATTTGGAAATATAAAAAAGTGTGAGAAAGGAACCAAATAATTTTTTGCTTTTTAGGCATTTGGATTCAGTCCTCAGTGATCACACACGAAATTCTGCCGAAGGCACAGAATATTTCAAAATGCTTGTAGACGTTTTTGCTCCAGAATTTCGAAGGCCAAAGAATATACATCTCCGAAATTTCTATATAATTGTTCCCCCTCTGGTGAGTATTTCCAGAACCTAAAATGAATTTTTTGTTTTTCTAACATGTTGTTACATCTTTTTAGACCCTCAACTTTGTAGAGCATTCCATTAGTTGCAAGGAAAAATTAAATAAAAAAAATAAAATTGGAGCTGCCTTTACTGATGATGGCTTTGCCATGGGTAAGCTTAATGGAATTGTTTTTCCATTAATTTAATTTAACCTTAGTTTTGCTTATGCCTGCAGGTGTGGCTTACATTCTAAAGCTTTTGGATCAGTATCGGGAGTTTGATTCACTTCACTGGTTCCAGTCTGTTAGAGAGAAATACCTGAAGGAGATAAGAGCAGTTGCTAAGCAACAGAATGTACAGTCAGCCAGTCAAGATGAAAAACTCTTACAAACCATGAATCTCACTCAGAAGCGACTGGATGTCTATCTACAGGTAGAGAGGAGCCTAAGAGTCACATCTGCTTTGGTTTTTATTTCAAATTTTTAAATTTACTTAGGAATTTGAATTGCTGTATTTCTCACTGAGCAGTGCAAGAATTTTCTTCAGAGCAGACAAGACTGCGGCTGAAGAAAACCAAGAAAAGAAAGAGAAGGAAGGTCAGTGAGTGGTTTAAATTTGGAAAGACCAAATATCCATTATTATTTTCACTCATGCTTTCAGAAGAAACTAAAACAAGCAATGGAGACCTGTCTGACAGCACTGTGTCTGCTGATCCTGTTGTGAAATGATACGGATGGTATTCACTGCACATATGATGAAATCATCAGAATTGTTAAAACTTTTGCCAGTGGAATGGATAAACTATTGATGAATTGTTTCCTGGGTCACATCTCTGGAAAATAGATGTTACAGTTCTTAAAGGCAGTGCTTTAAAGTGAAGTTCATTCTGTTTCCAAAGGCTCTACTTTCAAAGGTTAAGAATGAGATTTTAAAATTGGATTTTTGCCTGGACTTGAGGGTACAAGATGTTTCTATTTGAAGTGAAGTTATAAAAGGGCAAATCCAGATTCATAAACTATCACCTCGGATTTCTTGTAATCTACATGTTTGTAATTTGTATTTGCATAGATCTTTGATCTATAGTTATTTCAAGTCATGGGAAATTCAATGCATATACTATATACAGCCAGTAAATACATGCTTAACAAAAGGAATGAGCCTGAAGTTCATAAAGAATACATATCAATATTCTTATAAAAGGAATATATGAAGATGGCTTTGATACTAGAGGTGAGGCACAAGTGTTTTATGTACTCTCAGTGTACAGTATAACTGATGATCCTTCTTTCATTGTTAATTTCATGTGACTCACAAGAGCTGCTGATGTCTTTGATGAGACATTTTATAACTAGTTTACATTGCTTTGAGAACATTTAACCTCCAACAGCTGCTTTAAATTTAAGATTTACTTAATACTCAGAAAATTCAGATAAAGCCATAGAGTCCTGTTTGAAGCTTCACTTCTATTTTGGTTGAAGGCATGATGTATGATGTCAGAAAAAAAATTGAATGAATTATTTCTACATCCAAACTCAGGTTTCTTCTACATTAGATTGAATTGAAATTTTGGTGATGGTTTGGGTAGACTTTTTTTTTATATCAAGTATAATTTAAAACATCAGATTAAATAATTACACTGTTCAGGCTTTTAAAAAAATACCACTGTGAGAATAAAGCGCTAGCAAGATACATCACTTACTGATTTTAAAAATACAGAAAGATTTTGAGTAAATTTTGTGCCCAGCAAGCTGTTAGTTTTATTTTTGTAAAGGTATGTAAGTTATTAAATGGTTAATCATGGCCTTTTAAAAATAAAATAAAGTGATACCTTTACAATGAAGACAAAAGTTTAAAACTTTCTAATACAAACACCATTTTGGGAAATGCTTGATTTTTTTCTATTGCATTTGTCTGCTAAACATTTCTTTGGATAAATCCTGCAAATACTTCTAACATTATTCTTTGATTCCAGCTTTTAGAATGGGTGTACAATGCCCTGTTTGTACTTACTGGTTAGGGTCAGGGTAACTTGCCAGCCCAAGATAAATACTTTAATTGTTAAAAGTCAGAAGAGACAGAATATGTAGGAAATGTTTTTTGTTTATTATGTAAACATGGCTTACAGAATTATGAACAGTGGATAGATTAAAGGCATTTAATATTTGTAATTCATAATAACTGTAGAAATGGCCCTAAAGCATGCTGCATAATTAATAATTTATATTTTCATTATTATAAGTGTTTATATTAATGATCTTGCATTTGATTATATCAAATTCGTCATTTCATAGCAACAGTATTGTTTTCTCTGTTTTTCTTCTCTAACTTCTCTGAAATCATCTCCTATTAAGGGATAGAAATTGTTACTAGAAGAGAATCACATGTTCTGTGTTCATTATCCCTACACATGTAAATTAATTATTTTATCAATACTAGATAGAGTTCACATGCTGACTCCCTGGATACCTACAGTTGAGAAGAAAATGACAGACAATTATTTTTCCTTTAGGTCAAAATAATGTCACTGCTATCTGGATAAATTATAAGTTCATATATTTGAAATAAGATCCTGGAAACGAATTTAAATGGTGTCAAACTGCAGAGCAACAGGGCTTCAGTATATTCACATCTAATAGGTTAATATGTACATTTGGATGATGATTTTTCTTGATAACATTAACATTAATTTTATTTTTTCAGACATACTGTAATTTAAAAATTAATGTGAGCGTTTGTTTTAAGTTCACAGAAAACTTAATAATTCAAATTCTCAGGAATTAAGGACTCACCATAACATTGTCAGTTCTAATGAAATTTTGTAAAAGATGGCAAGTTTGTTACCTCACTTGAGTGGGGTTTTCCTTTTCCCCCAATTCTAAGAGAATATAATGTGTATACTAAAACATTAATAAACATAATTTTGAAAATTTCCTTCCCCTGGATGTTTATGTTCAAAATT